AGCCAGTGCGCGGAAGACACCGTCCTACCCTCGGCATGGCTGCCTCCCACCCGGTCACGTCGGTCCCCGCGCCCCACGCCGACGCGCAGGCGACCCGGGGACGCGGAGACGCAGACAGCTCGGGACTCAGGTTCGTGGGAGCAGCGGCCGCGCGTGGCTATGACCGTCCCGGGGGCCCGTGCTCAGGGCGTCCCCGTGAGGTTTGGGCGCCACAGTCACCGGCGGCTCTGCCCGCGCCCTGGCCACAGTGGGGACAGCCTGGCTTGGCGGGGACGCACCAGTCCCGCCGCCGACGCGGAGTTCCTACCCCGCCGTGCGAGGCAGTGGCTCCGGCCCTTCCAGCTCGGGATGGAGTCAGGGAGCCGCCCGCGCCCGAATGCAGAGGCTCCTGCGATGGCCCCGGAGTGAGTCCCCCAGAGGAGCCGGATTAGGGCTGGAGGCGGCCGAGTCCCCCGAGAGGCCCCTCCCGACATTCCCGCCCCCGCGCGCCGCTCCCCGGGTCCTCCGCGTCTCTTTCCCGGGAAAGCCTCCCTCGGTTCCTGCGCGGCCGCACAGCCTGGACGCAGCGCACGCGGGCACCGGCCTGACTCTCCCACCCCGAAGCCTGCTCCCAACCTAAGTCCGCCCTGACTCTCCCAGCCTGAAGCCTGCTCGCCCTCGGGTGTCCGGGCTGGGCACAGGCGCCAGCGTCCCCCTGGAGAGGAGAGGTCGCCCGGCACCTCCCAGGACAGGCCCAAGTGGGAGTGGGACCCTCCTACCTTCCTGCAGCCTCGGCCCGCGGGGTGGGGGGTTGGGAGAGATGAAAGGAGGTGACCGATCCCGAACCATCGCCTCTCCATTAACCAGGGCCCGCAGCCCCGCCCCTCCCCCAGACATCGAGGAGCCGGGGAGGTGTGAACGGCCTCCTTTGTGCCTCTGAATCGAAGGCAATTAGGCGCTGCTTATCTGGGCATTAGCCGTGTATGCAAACCGGGCTCCCGCCCCCTCCTCCTGGGCTTATAAACGCCGCCGCCTGGCGAGGCCCGAGGTGGATCCTGCGCCTGGCCAGCCCCGCCTGGCCTTCCCTCCGGCCCACCTGGCCGCCATGCGCCTCTCCTCCTCCCCACCTCGTGGCCCGCAGCAGCTCTCCAGCTTTGGCTCCGTGGACTGGCTCTCCCAGAGCAGCTGCTCAGGGCCGACCCACACCCCCAGGCCTGCCGACTTCTCCCTGGGGAGCCTCCCTGGCCCAGGCCAGACATCCGGCGCCCGGGAGCCCCCTCAGGCCGTCAGCATCAAGGAGGCCGCCGGGTCCTCAAATCTGCCTGCGCCGGAGAGGACCATGGCCGGTAGGTCCGGGTGGGGGGGGTCCCTTCCTTCCGTTGAGCCAAATGCCCTTACCCTCTATGTCAGGGTTGAGTAAGGAGCCAAATACCTTGCGGGCCCCCCGTGTCCGCACAGCCTTCACCATGGAGCAGGTCCGCACCTTGGAGGGCGTCTTCCAGCACCACCAGTACCTGAGCCCTCTGGAGCGGAAGAGGCTGGCCAGGGAGATGCAGCTCTCAGAGGTCCAGGTGAGGTGGGCCGGGCAGGCTGGGGTGGGCAGTCACCCCTGTTCTGATCTTGCTTTTCCTACAGATAAAAACCTGGTTTCAGAATCGCCGCATGAAACACAAACGGCAAATGCAGGACCCCCAGCTGCACAGCCCCTTCTCGGGGTCTCTCCATGCGCCCCCAGCTTTCTACTCAACGTCTTCTGGCCTTGCCAATGGCCTGCAGCTGCTGTGCCCTTGGGCACCCCTGTCCGGGCCCCAGGCTCTGATGCTGCCCCCTGGCTCCTTCTGGGGTCTCTGCCAAGTGGCACAAGAGGCCCTGGCATCTGCGGGAGCTTCCTGCTGCGGGCAGCCTCTGGCGTCCCACCCCCCTACCCCAGGCCGGCCTTCGCTGGGACCAGCCCTGTCCACGGGGCCCCGGGGCCTGTGTGCTATGCCACAGACGGGGGATGCATTTTGAGGAGGCACCTCTGACTCCCACACTCGCGGTCTTGCTGATCGCACCTGGCTCCTACCTGGAGGACTCAGTTGTTCTGTTTACATCCTGGTGGCACCTCTCACCCTGACCCACACAAAGGTTCTGGAGATTACTGGAGAATATATATAAATATATATATGTACGTATATATGTAAATACACATATACGTATATATAAATATATATATACATATGTGTGTGTATATATATATATATTTTTTTTTTTTTTTTTTTTTTTGAGACGGAGTGTTGCTCTGTCACCCAGGCTGGAGTGCAATGACGCAATCTCGGCTCACTGCAACCTCCGCCTCCTGGGTTCAAGCGATTCTCCAGCCTCAGCCTCCCGAGTAGCTGGGATTACAGACACCCGCCACCACGCCCGGCTAATTTTTTCTATTTTTAGTAGAAATGGGGTTTCACCATGTTAGCCAGGCTGGTCTCAAACTCCTGACCCTGTGATCCGCCCGCCTCGGCCTCCCAAAGTGCTGGGATTACAGGCATGAGCCACTGCACCCGGCCCTGAGAATATATTTATTAAAGCCACCTCTTCACTGAAAGTTACCGAAAGAGTCGGTTTAGGAAGGAAACGAAGGGTCAGTGAACAGAGTCAAATGCAGAAGTGGGCTTGTCATGGGTAGGGCTTTCGGCGTACGATAAAAGGATCATTTGTTTTTTAAAAGGGGTTGGAAAAACTGGTTTTCCAGTTGGAAACAGTAAAGGTTGTAAGCTTTGTGTGTACAAAAGAAAACAGGGAATGCAGGTGTGTTTATAGCGTTGTGGTTCAAGTCCCTCTTAACAAGAACTCCAAAGCTGGAAAGCAGGAGGGAACAAAGGTGAACATGAAGGCGAGGATGCTGGGGCCCTGCAGTGCGCTCTAGGCTGTGCGTGAGCCGGGACTGTACCCACAGCTTGCTGAGGGCTGCTCTTCTTGGGCCAGGGAAAGCAGGGCAGCCGGGACCTGCGGCTGTGCCTGGACTGAAGCTGTCCCGCAGGTCCCCACCCTCCAACACGTGCTCACCTGTCCCCCTGCTCGCAGCAGCCTCGGGACAAAACAATGACTCAAGGACAGCACTTCTTGCAGAAGGTCTGGAAGTGCCCAGAATGGGAGGCACGGAAGCCCCTCCCGGGGAGGACTCCCGCGTTGATGGACCGTTCTTGGTGCAGACTCCTGACTGCGTGCATGAAACCTGAGACAAGTGCAATTCCTTCCATGTCGCCCCAGAGTGCCCAGGAGGCAGGCAGTGCGGGGTGCCCAGGCAGACGGGTTCAGCCTGCAGAACTGGAGGCGACCTGTGAAACCCACCCGGGCACCCCAACAGGAACAGAAGCGTGGTCCTGCGGCTGCGTCCCCAGCGAGTTTCACTTTCCCCTTGCTCGTTTCTCCCTTGTTGTAAGTGTTTACAACTGGCATGTGCTTTTAAACGTCAGGTAAGAGGGGAACAGCTGCTGTACATCGTCCTGGCGAGTGACAATGTGACAGAAGCCTGGGCGAGGCCCTCGGAGGGCAGCAGCTGGACAGGGACTACTGGGTTTGGCCTGGACAGCACTGATTTGTGGATGTGGATGGGGGCACGTTGTCCGTGATAAAAGTACAAGTGCCCCTCACCGCCCGTGGAGATTGCTTTCTGGTCCCCTGT